TCTCCTGCCTCAGCCTCCCGAGTAGTTGGAATTACAGGCGCGCGCCACCATACTCGCTAATTTGTGTGTTTTTAGTACATACGGGGTTTCACCATGTTGGCCAAGCTAGTCTCGAACTCCTGACCTCAAGTGATCCGCTCGTCTCAGCCTCCCAAAGTACTGGGTTTGCAGGCGTGAGCCACCGCGCCCGGCTCAAATTCCAGTGTTTCTTTTTCTTTTCTTTTTTTTTTTTTTTGACTCGCTCTGTCGCCCAGGCTGGAGTGCAGTGGCCCGATCTCGGCTCGCTGCAGTCTCCGCCTCCCGGGGCTCAGGCGATTCTCCTCCCTCAGCCTCCTGTAGCCGAGACTAGAGGCGCCACCGCGCCCGGCTAATTTTTGTAATTTTTTAGAGACAGGATCTCGCCTTGTTGCCAAGGCTGGTCTCGAACTCCTGGGCTCCAACGATCCGCCCGCCCCAGCCCCCAAGAGCTGGAAGCCCAAGCGCGAGCCCCGCGTCCGGCCGCCAGCTGCTTTCTTGGGGGCGCTCCCTGCCTCGCTTGGCTCTGTGGAGTCCGGGGCCCGGCGATGGAACAGGCCCTCAGTCACCCAACACCTCAGGACACTGCCGAGCGCATCGACTTTCCCAGAAACGCTTGACCCACGCCCTCCGCTCCGAAACTAGAAAAGCGGAGCCCAGGGAAGGCCTGGGCCGAGACCGCCGCGTGCTGGAAAGGCTCCGCCTCGGGATGCACGGGAAGGGAACACGCCCAGGAGGGGAGGATGCCGCGGTTGATCGGGGCTGTGACAGCGCGCCCTCCACACAAAGGGGACCCAGACGCCGGCCCTGCGCCGCCGTCTCTCCTAGAAAAAGCTCGTCCCGCTTCTCTCTTGCAGAGCGGAATAACCTGGCCCCCGACGCTCGGGCCTCGGAGCTGCACGTGCGTGCCCGATCGCCTTCGGCTCTTTCCGGCCGCTCGGGGCGCTTCGGGAGTCCTCGGGGCCGCCTCGCTCACCTTCGGCTATTTCCGCGTTCCTGGCGCGCCGTTGTCCCGGCAACGCGCGGCGGCTCAGCGGCCTGGCAGAGGTGAGTGGCCTTAGGGCTAGGGCGGCCGACCCAGGTCCTTAGGAGCCAGGCCGGGGTTTGGGGCCGAGGATGTGACCGGTGGCGGGCGTCGGGACCCTCCCGTCTCCTCCCACGATCCCGGCGCCGCCGAGTCCCCGCGGCCCCTCGCGAGTCCCATCGAGGCTGGGGCGGGCTTGGCGCGGGGTCCAGGTCGCTCGTCGGACTATGGCTGTCGCCCCCGCCCGGCCTCGAATCGCGGCTGATTCCGGTAGCTGGGAGAGTCCCTTTGGAATGGGCGGGGTGGGGAGGTGGGCGGCGCCATCACACCCCCGAGGCGAAACGGGACAAACGAGAGATGCAAAACAAAAACATGCTATGTTTGGTCACTCGCTGGGTCGGCCCTGAGGGTCGTGTTGCATCAAACCGCCAGCGCATGGCTTCTCAGTACCGTCCGCTGGATGCAGCGAGGACCCTGCGCAGGCCGAAGGCTCTGGACTGTGGCCTGGAGGGCGAGGCTTTGTAGGGTGGCCCCGGGTGCCTGTCCCCGAGAGTCCACCGTGGAGCCCCATCCCGGAGTTCCCTACTCAGCGTCACCGAGGAAGGCTACTCAAAGCCCTGTGACCCCGTGCCGCTTAGCTGAATGGGCTTAACAGATTCTTTCCCAAAAGCTGGTTTGATGGAGGCACTTGTAGAGGCTCTGGAGACGCTGGACGCCTGAAAGTGAGAGGAGTACTTCGGTTAGAATAAATACAGTTTTTCTCCTGTTCCCCAAAGTTGATGTATTTCCCGGTTTTATGTTCCAGAGACTGGAACTTTGTTTCAAGAAAAGGAAAGGTACTTGTTTCCGACCTGAAGCTATTACAGATTGTCATCAAGTACATAACTATTTTATTGTCAGCCATCTCTCCTCCTTGTGTTAACTTTTTAAATTATACTGATAATACTCATTTTGGGAACTTGTTAAGAGGCCGTTGAAAGGAACTATGAACAATTATATTAATGCATTGTGTATGGAACTCATTCAGGCAGGCCTGGAACCCGTTTCTTATATTGATACAACAGGAAGAATCTCTCTCCTTGCTAAGTTTCATCCGCGCAGGGCCTGTTCTGTGCAAGGCACTGTTGTAAGGAGGTGGGAATACTGGGTGCCTCCTGCTCTCTGGGGAAGATAATATGGGGGGCAATGTGTGAGCAGTGAAACTCACATTTACGGTAAAGTCTAAATGCAGCCACGGAGAAGCGCAACGTTGTGTGGGGACACTGGGCAAGAAGCACACGACAAAGGTAAAGCCATCAAGCCCTGAGAGAGCTCCCTTGATTGGACTTGGTCATTTTTTTTTCCCTGCAGGTTTCAGCGCTGAGGAGGCCTGAGTTCCGTCATGGCCCTCTATTATGACCACCAGATAGAAGCCCCGGATGCAGCAGGGTCACCCTCATTTATCAGCTGGCACCCTGTCCATCCATTCTTGGCAGTTGCTTACATCAGCACAACCTCAACAGGCAGCGTGGATATTTACCTGGAGCAAGTGAGTGCTCAGAAGCAAGGAGCCTGACTGTGAACTGTGGGAATTTGCCTCTCATCCAATGCAGGGGGAGTGCGTGCCAGATACACACGTCGAGAGGCCGTTCCGGGTTGCTTCCCTGTGCTGGCACCCGACGCGGCTGGTGCTGGCTGTGGGCTGGGAGACTGGAGAAGTGACGGTGTTTAACAAGCAGGACAAGGAGCAGCACACGATGCCCCTGACACACACAGCCGACATCACCGTGCTCCGTTGGAGCCCCAGTGGAAACTGCCTGCTGTCTGGGGACAGGGTGAGTCAACACGCGCAAGACGCTGTTTTCAGCTGTCCTAACACGTGGTGTTGGGTCTTTCCAGCTTGGTGTCTTGCTCTTGTGGAGGTTGGACCAAAGGGGCCGAGTGCAAGGGACGCCTCTGCTGAAACACGAGTATGGGAAACACCTCACGCACTGCATCTTCCGGCTCCCCCCTCCTGGCGAGTAAGTGTGGGGCTTGCCCTGTGACCTGTGTGAGAATCTTGCTTCGTGTCGTGTTTGCTTTCAGGGACCTGGTTCAGTTGGCAAAGGCAGCTGTGAGCGGTGATGAGAAAGCCCTGGACATGTTTAACTGGAAGAAGAGCAGTTCTGGAAGTTTGCTGAAGATGGGGTCTCACGAGGGGCTGTTGTTCTTTGTCAGTCTGATGGACGGTGAGGAACTTTGGTTGTGATTCTCAGGGGTCTCCTCATGTAGTGACCCCACGTTTGTCCCCAGGGACAGTGCACTATGTGGATGAGAAGGGCAAGACCACTCAGGTGGTGTCCGCAGACAGCACGATTCAGATGCTGTTCTACATGGAGAAGAGGGAGGCACTGGTGGTGGTCACAGAGAACCTCCGGCTGTCCCTGTACACGGTGCCTCCTGAGGGCAAAGCAGAAGAAGTGATGAAGGTGAGTGGGAGTGGGCTTGGGGGCTCACGCTGCGGTGCCTCTGCTCGGTTGTTTCCTCACACAGGTCAAGCTGAGCGGGAAAACCGGCCGCCGGGCAGACATCGCTTTGATTGAAGGCAGCCTTCTCGTGATGGCCGTCGGGGAGGCTGCCCTCAGGTGAGAGTCTGCCTTTCCAGTGCCCCTTGATGCCCTCCATGGGGCTTGCTTTCTTCTGTTGTAGATTCTGGGACATAGAACGAGGAGAGAATTATATACTGAGTCCAGATGAGAAGTTTGGCTTTGAGAAAGGAGAGAATATGAACTGTGTGTGTTACTGTAAAGTCAAAGGTGAGGCTTCCTGGCCTGGCACAAGAGAAACATCTGTTCACATGCAGTTTGTTTCTACCTGTAGGTCTTCTGGCCGCTGGTACCGACAGAGGGCGAGTAGCCATGTGGAGGAAAGTACCAGACTTCCTGGGCAGCCCCGGGGCAGAGGGCAAGGACAGGTGGGCCCTTCAGACCCCTACCGAGCTCCAAGGAAACATCACGCAAATCCAGGTACAGCCTCCAAGGGTGTTCGGTGCACTCATCTGGTTCTTTCTCTTGCAACCTGGAAATGAAGTGGGGTTCCAGGAAGAACCTGCTGGCAGTGAACAGCGTCATCTCCGTGGCCATCCTCAGCGAGCGGGCCATGTCGTCACACTTCCACCAGCAAGTGGCCGCCATGCAGGTCTCCCCGAGTCTGCTGAATGTGTGCTTCCTGTCCACGGGGGTCGCACACAGCCTGCGCACCGACATGCACATCAGTGGAGTGTTTGCCACCAAGGTGACTGCCGAGGGGACCCGTGGGTGGGACACCCTTTGCCTCGAATGTCCGTGGTTCTTTTCAGGATGCTGTCGCAGTCTGGAACGGAAGGCAGGTGGCGATCTTCGAGCTTTCTGGAGCCGCGATACGGAGTGCAGGTGGGTTCTTTTCACCCGGACAGAGGCACTCCGCCGCCATCCTGATGTTCGTCTTTCATTTTAGGGACCTTCTTGTGTGAGACGCCTGTGTTAGCAATGCATGAAGAAAACGTTTACACGGTGGAGTCAAACCGAGTTCAAGTTCGAACCTGGCAGGTAAGTTGCTGCTCCACTGCAAGAAAACCAGAAAATATATCCATTTCTTGTTCCTTTTCCTCAGGGGACTGTCAAACAACTCCTCCTTTTCTCGGAGACTGAGGGGAATCCCTGCTTCTTGGACATCTGTGGGAATTTCCTGGTTGTAGGGACAGACTTGGCTCACTTTAAAAGCTTTGATCTTTCCCGAAGGTAAATTTTTTTTCCAAATAGAAGTGTGAACAGCGGGCACTGAGGTCCCTCTTCCTCCCTGCAGAGAGGCCAAAGCACACTGTAGCTGCAGGAGCCTGGCGGAGCTGGTCCCTGGGGTGGGGGGCATCGCTTCTCTGCGGTGCAGCAGCAGCGGGAGCACCATCAGCATCCTCCCCAGCAAGGTGAGGCCACCCCTCGTCCACTCGCCCACTCCTCCGTGAGCTTTCTGGTTTTCTCTTCTCCTAGGCTGACAACAGCCCTGATTCCAAAATCTGCTTCTACGATGTTGAAATGGACACAGTGACCGTCTTTGACTTCAAGACTGGACAAATTGATCGGAGAGAGACGCTGTCCTTTAATGAGCAAGAGACTAATAAGTAAGATTGTGGTTCAGGAGGATTTTGTTGGAGGGGTTGAAACGGGTCTTCCTTTGTCTTTTAGGAGCCACCTCTTTGTGGATGAGGGACTGAAAAATTATGTTCCCGTGAACCACTTCTGGGACCAGAGTGAGCCCCGGCTGTTTGTATGCGAAGCCGTGCAGGAGACGCCGCGCTCCCAGCCTCAGTCTGCAAACGGGCAGCCCCAAGATGGGCGCGCTGGCCCTGCGGTACGCTCTGCCTGTTGTATTTGAGTTTAGACAAAACAGAACAGTACTTTTCTTTCTCTCCCAGGCAGATGTTTTGATCCTGTCCTTCTTCATTTCCGAAGAGCACGGCTTCCTGCTTCATGAGAGCTTCCCCCGGCCTGCCACCTCCCACAGTCTCCTGGGGATGGAAGTGCCTTATTACTACTTCACAAGAAAGGTACGAAGCCACGACATCCGCACAGGTGTCTTATTAACAAACACATGGGTCCTTTGTCATTTAGCCCGAAGAAGCAGACAGAGAAGACGAGGTGGAGCCTGGGTGCCACCACATCCCTCAGATGGTGTCCAGGAGACCCCTGCGAGACTTTGTGGGGCTGGAGGACTGCGACAAGGCCACCCGGGACGCCATGCTCCACTTCAGCTTCTTTGTCACCATAGGAGACATGGACGAAGCCTTCAAATCCATCAAGCTCATCAAAAGGTGAGGATCCCGACCACTGGGATGTTGGGAGAACCTTTTTAAATGACTTGCCTTGAAATTTCAGGGCACTCTTCAGGTAACTGATGCAGGAATCTAAGAGGGAAGCAGCCTCACCACTCAGGAGCGGGTCCCCGCGCCCGCATCCATCACAGACACCAGAATCCAGGCTCAGGAGCAGGTCCCTGTGCCCGCATTCATCACAGACACCAGAATCCAGGGAGCAGCAGAATGTCCCAAGAGCCCTGAAGGTGCTGGCCTCTAGGGTGACTGCTGTGTGTCCTGGGTGGAGGCCGAGAGGGGATGGGGAGATCCTCAAGCTGCCTCCTCAGAGCACGCCTGTGGGAAGCCAGCCCAGCAGGGGAAGCTGTCGAGGTTCACGCGTGCACGGGGCAGGCACGCTGGCATCAAGGCTCAGGGGTGGTGGGGGATGCGGGCTGCTTTACTTCGTGAGTGTTTACGTGGTTAGAAGTATCCGTTGGAACCACTATTGCCAGTATTAGCAATTCCACACGGTTCAACCTCAACATTTATTGAAATGCAATCTGGATTCACAGAATAACCTCAAAGCTCTGGAGCCGAGGCATCTGCTTCCCACCTGGCCCTTGGGCTGGGTGCTGCTCCAGCGCTCACATCTGCCCCGGCCCCAGGCTGAGGTGGTGTGTGGGATCGTCTCAGTCTAGGCTTTCGGCGTCCCAGCATCCCTGGAGGCACACTGCTCCTCGCCACTGAGGGTCCCCCCGCCGTCCTACCCACTGTATTTCAAGCTGCTTCCCTCCACAGCGTCCCCTCCTGTCACTCGGGGCGGAGGGAGCTCTCCTTCCTGGATGCCAGGCTTTTCCACTGTGCCCGCTCCGGCCTGGGTGGCGCCCCCAGCCCTGAGACCTCCAGGGTGTGAGGGCAGTGCGCAGAGAGTGGAGGCATGAAGGACCCTGGGGCACGGGGTCCCCGGGCTGCTGAGGAGTCTGAGCAGCCAGCACATGGCACCATGAGCCTTCCGCTGGCAAGGGGGAGAGCGGAGCACGCTGCCTGCCCGCAGACAGGCAGGCACCACTGACAGGGCCATGGGAAGCGGCAGCAGCTGCCCCTCGCTCATTTTTCTCGCAGCAAAACAGACACCCCAGTGAGCGTCACTGCCACGTAACTGAGAGCTCACGTTCCTTCATCTCCAAAGTAACTGCAGAGTTAGAAACCATAGCGCTCCCGCGAGGTTCTCTCTAAAGAAGGAACAGAAGACGCGGGGGCTGAGAGCCAGCCTGGTGGCCAAGGGGTTCCCGTACGGACAGCGGGAAAGCCTGGCAGCAGGTGAGGACCTGGCTCAGCATGGGCATAGGTGGCCGTGGGGCCAGAGTGCTTGGAGGAAGGGGCAGAGCCCAGGGCACTGGAAATGCCAGAGGACAGCAGAGATGTGCTTGACCTCAGCCTGGCACCGTGCAACTTGCTGAGGCCTAAGGCGTGGGGCGGCATTTGCACCATGTGGCTTGCTGAGGCCCAAGGCATGGGACGTCACTGGCACTGTGCGGCTTGGTGAGGCCCAAGGTGTGGGGTGGCTTGGCACCGTGTGGCTTGGTGAGTCCTGAGGCTTGGGTCGGCGTTGGCACCGTGTGGCTTGGTGAGGCCCAAGGCGTGGGGCGGCGTGGCACTGTGCAGCTTGGTGAGGCCTGAGGCGTGGGGCCGTCTGGCACTCTGCAGCTTGCTGAGGCCTGAGGTGGGGGGCCATCTGGCACTGTGCAGCTTGCTGAGGCCTGAGGCGTGGGGCCATCTGGCACTGTGCAGCTTGCTGAGGCCTGAGGTGGGGGGCCGCGTGGCACCGTGCAGCTTGGTGAGGCCTGAGGTAGGGGGCGCTTTTGCCCTGGGTTTCTCACCTGCCCTAGGGCCTGTGCAGATGGGACCAGCAGGAGCCAGGGTTGAGGCAGACACTGCCCTGGCTGACTGGCAGGACCTTCCTGACTGCTCCAACGGACTCCACAGCCAGCCCCAAGCAGTGACCACGTACAGCCTGCAGGGACCGGAGTGAGGCCTGCATTTTGAGGGCGTCCTGTCCACACATTAGGGACGTGTGTGAGCTCTGGAGGCCCCTTCCAGCAGGATCTGTGGCACGGTGCTGTGCCATCTTTGCTCTTAACTGTCTTGGCAATGACTTCCATTCAGAAGCCTCTGCTTCTCTAAACATTGCAAAATGAGGGAGGCATTAAAACATCACGCAGAAGGTCATGTTCGAGAGAGGAGCAGCTCAGATTCCCTGCCCAGGGCTCTGCGCTCTGCCCTGGAGGGGAGGAAAGACCAGAATGAAGGGGGAGGAGGGATGCAGAGCTGCCCTGGGAGGAGCATAGCCCAGAATGGCATGACCGAGGTGGGCTTGAGCACCAGGCACAGCTGCACGTGTAGTTGTGGTGAGGGTGAGTGACCAAGGTTCCTGGGAGCTGGGAATAAGCAGACGCACCCCTGACCTGTCCTCTCGCCCTCAGCCCTGGCCTCTCAGCCTTCCTTCCTCGCAGCTCCAGGCACACAGCCCTGTGCCACACACCATGGCAGGGGCTCTGTGCAGCAGCCGTGCCCCACAAGCCACTCTGCAGCCTCCAAGTCCCCAGGGTGCATGGCTCACCACAAGGGCACCCACAGACCCACCGCCCTGCCAGGAAGGAGGCACTCCTGCCCGAGCCTTCCTGTCTGAGCCACGCTCCCGCCTGCCCCAAGAAAGCTGTTTGGAGCTGGCGTTCACTGCTTGGGTGTTATACGGGTTCCTGGGGTGCTGCCTGTGTGCGTGGCTCTGCGTGGCTCTGCGTGGCTGTGCGTGGTAGCAGCTGACTTTTAAAGGTGTCGGTGAGAACGTGGTTCAGCTGGGTCCTGGCCGAGCAGGGGGTGAAGCCCGGGAGCTCTGTCCTCCACCTGTATTCAGGCAGGGTCTTACGTGCCCGTTTGATGTGTGGCGGGGCATGCGTGGTGACGGAGCCACGTGGAGCCACCGGAGAGAGGGGTGGGGCTCCCCCTCAGCTAGCGCCAGGCTCTGGCTCGCCTGCCTCGAGATTCAATCACACGGTCATCTGTTCCCAAGCCACCTTGTTTCAGATGCCTGACAGAACGCACGAAATACAGAGAGATGACGTAAATATCCAAAACGAGACGAAGTGAGGAGGAGAAATTGAGACCCCCTCTGGACATGGCATGTGAGGTGGACCTCAGGCCTCCCTGGTCCCCCGAGCTCCTCACAGGGAAAGAGCACCCCTGATCCGTAATGAAAGTCCCACTCACCACAGGCCACAGGACACCCCTGGCAGGGGCACGGGAGGGCCTGAACCTGGATGAAGTCGAGACCGGGCTCCTCTGCCCTGGGTCCAGCCCTCTTTGCCCTGACCAGAGTTCAGGATGTCCGGGGCGCGTCCCCTGTCCCTCAGGCAGGCTCCTGGTGATGTTTGCGAGTGACGAGCGCTGGATGATTTTGACTCCATGTGCCCCATGGGGCAGGGCCTCAGGGCACAGAGCCGTCCGGAGACATCCACGCGGGCCTCAGCGACATCCGGAAACCCCGAGGGTGGCCTGGTGTGCGTGAGGAGGCACGCGGTGTGGCGTTGTCTTCCCTGGCCTGCGTGAGGAGGCACGCGGTGTGACGTTGTCTTCCCTGGCTTGCCCCACCCCGACCCTAGACTGGTTCTCGGGATGGAATTGTGAGCAAACCAGCACCCAGCCTCACAGCACAGACGGTCGCAGCCCATCATACGTGCTGGGTGATTTTACAAGGAACACTGGCCAAGGCAGGAAGGAAGACGCTAGGAGCTGGCTGGACTCAGTGGGGTGGCCAGGCTAGAGCTGCTGCCCCCAGCCAGGGCTGACTCCCAGGCCTGCCTAGGTCACACGGCAGGATTTTGCAGAAAGGTTCATAGGCTAGCTTGATGTGCAGTGGTGGCAGGTAGCAGCCCCTCACCCGATTGGGGACATGGGTGCACGTGAGTGGGGGCAGCGAATGTTGCTGTGGACAGAGGGGCCACCCCGTGGGAGAGCAGCACGTGGGCTTGGAGAGGTGGGCACCAGTGCAGATGGACGTCGGTGAAGGAGAAGGCGAGAGAGGCAGGAGGAAGACACCAGCACGGCCAAGGGAGACTCTGGGCGCGTCCCCGTGTTGGGGCCTTGGGGGATGTGGTGGCTGCACTCCAGCCTGGGTGACAGAGCAAGACTCTGTCTTAAAATAAATTTTAAAATTAAAGAAAAGTTACCCGTTGAGCCTGTTCCTTTTCCTGAGC